TAACCAGGTTGCCTTCTGTCTGATGGCTGTGTGCACATATGTGTATGTAGATATTCTTGGAAAGGATTGTTTCTGAGAACACCCCCCGACCCCCCCACCCCCTGCTGCTTACCCCAAGGATCACTTCTGCCCCTGACACTCCCCCTCCTCAGTTTCCTGGCCAAGACATTCTGGGATGTCTCTTATACCCTTCTCTGGTTGCAGTCTTCATAGGGCAAGATTGTTTTGGGGGAAGTGGTTCTGTAAGGACCTTCCAGGTCTTGCTAGGAAATTGGACCTCAGGCCCCAAACTCTCCTACAGGGCTCCATGAAGAGGCTGTGCCGGGGAAGCCCCGGGTTGGAGTGGGGGTGGCTTGGAGCCTTGGGGCTTCCCCTGGAGGGGGCCGGGGGGGGCGGGTAGAGATGAGGCTGGGGGAAGGAACAAGAGAAAAAATATTTGGAGTTGGTTGTATGATGCTTCTTCCTGGAGGAATAAGAGGGGGTGGTTGTGGAGTCAGGGAGTTTGTGGCTGTGAAAAATGGTATGCTGGAGGGAGCTGGGACATCAGTACTGCCTGGGAGTCTGGACCATGTGGTGTCCTGAAAGAGAGGTCAGGAGGGTCAGACTGGAGTAGCCTCTTGGGAGCTGAGGATCTTGGATTTGCAAGGATTTTGAGGGTGTGATTGAGTGTATATGAGGTGTCACTGCAGGGGTTTCACCATCAGACTGGCGACGGTGGCACAGATGCAGTGGCAGTTCTGAGAAGATCCTGGGGTTGAAATGGCTTAATCCTGGCCACATCCTCCTTCCTATAGCCCCTAAATCTCTATCCCTTCAGTCTGACCCTAAATGCACCGGCTGCCACCCTGGGACACCTTTTTAGTCCCCTTCCTACTCCCAACCTTGAGGCAGCCTGGCAGGAAGCCAGCTGTGGGCAGCCCCATCCTGATCACCCATGTGCCTCCCCCGCTGGGCACAGTCACCCACACATGCCATGACGTGGTTCCTGCCACCCCATCTAAGTATGGGGGAGAGGACATTGTCTGAGTGGCCCCTCAGGTCTGTTTTGGGGACATTCACCCAGACCCCAGCTAATGCGCGCCCCTTCCCCTAAACCATTTAGTCTTGGAAGCTGACTCTGCCCTCTGGGACCTTTTCTTCCAGGCCACTCCTTGCTCAGACTCCAGTCTCAGGTGGGATGGTCCTCAGAACCGTGTGATGTGACGGTGGGGCCTGTCCCAAAATACAAACCCCAATGCCCAGTTTCCAGTCCTCTTGGAAGCATGGGCAGGACAGGACTTAGGCTAGGCTGGAGGGGTGGTTTCTTTTGACCTCTGTGGGGTCTATTAATATTTGGGAGCACTGCCTGGGATCTGGGGTGATAGGCATCTGGGGATGGTAATCCTGTCCCTGCGACAAATAAGCGGGGTAATCTCCGCTTGCTCAGTACCCACACCCATCTTGTGTCGGTAGTTTTGGGAGTGTGGGAAGCTGGCAGGGCCCCTGGCAAGATGACCAGTGTTGTCTTGACTTACTGGGTTTTGGGAAAGGAGTATGGCAACTGATACCCCGGCTCCCAGGGCTTTGGCTGAACATTCTCTCTGACGCCTGCTGTCTTTCCTCCCTCTACTCCCCTCTCCACCCTCTGGCTGCTGTCTGGAGCCCACACAGTTTGTGGGGGGATGCACGGTGGGGGGCAGGGCCTGGATCTCCGTGTGTGTCCAGGGAGTATTCTGGGAATTGGCAGGATTGGCTGAGGGTGTCTTGGTGTCCCCGCAGGGTGGGCGGCATGTGGGGACCTAGTGTGAGAATGTGTCAGCGTTGGTGTGTCTGTCCCCAGTCTGGCTCGGGTGTGGGTGTCTCGGGTGTGGGTGTCTCTTGCTTCGTCTGGATCTTGCCTCCCGCTCCAGTCCCGCCCTCCCCTCGCTCCCCCCTAGCTGGGACCGCCTGCTTGCTTTCCCTCTCTCCCCACAACTGGAGCCTCCCTTGCCTGTTCCTGGAATTTGGAGAGGAGGAGGAGGAGGAAGAGGCAGGCAGACAGACCTCCCACACTCTAGCCCGCCCACCTGGCATCATGGGGAAATGAAATAGGTGCTATGGAACTACATTTTCCCTGGCTTCCCTAGACCCTCCAGCACACATCATGAGGGCCAGGGGCCAGCTCTTATGGAAAGGCCATGGGCTGTCCATCCCTCTGGCCAGTGACACCTCCTTCTACTTAACATCCTGCCCCAAAGGGCCCCTGCTGGACCTCCAGGCACCACTGTCAGCCTGGGGAGCCGGTGGGGGGATTAGGCTGCTGCCAGGCTGGCCCGCACCTGTTGCCAACCCCAGCCCTATAACTGGAGCTTGCTAGGGAGGGGGCTGCAGAATGACAGGTGTAATTTCTGCAGCTAGGCAACTCCACCCCCCCAACTGGATATGCCTTTCCCTTCTGCCGGAACAAGGGAAGACTTCCCCTTCGCCACTCCAAGTGTCAACCTGATCTTATGGATGATGCCCCTGTCCTGCCTGATGACCCCCACCCCCATCCCTGGCTGCAGAGCTGGGCTGCCCTCCTTCAAGTTTTCAGAGCTGTGCTGCCCTGGCAGGGCTAGGGGTGTGGGGGTGTGTAGATGGGGGTGGTTCTCTGTTAATGTTTTAATTGCCTAAAAACTGGGAGCTCAGCTCTGGGCCAGTGGGGAGTCTGGGTCTGGCTGGCCGCCCGGTTTGGGCTAAATATAGTCTGGGACATCTGCAGAGAAGGGGAGGGGGGTGGAGGGAGGTTCCATTCCCCCACCTTCAGCCAAGGTGCCCTCGTCTGGGCGGGCACCTTGGAGCAGTGAGGGGGATTCCTCAAGCACAAAAGGCAGGGGAGAAGTGGCAGGGAAGAGGTGGCAGGGGAGAGGTGGCAGGGGCTAGGCACAGTTGGGACCTTGCTTGCCTGGAGGCCAGTAGATGCCGGAGATGAACCTGGAGGCTCAGGACAGGGCAAGAGTGGGGCACGCCGGGGCTGGGTCCTCTGGCTGTTCCCTCTCCCCACAGAGTTACTTGAGGTCAGGCAGTCTCCATGTGTCACTGTACCCCGCAGGCAGTGTCACCGTGACCCACTCGCTGTGTGTCTGTGTGTACACACCTACCTTGGAGTGGCTTTATCCCGGCCCTCCCCCCGGAGCCTCTGTCCCCTGGGTCCTACCGCAGGTCCTCAGCCCTCCTTCCCTCTGTCCCTCGCCCTACAGTGAAACCTTCAGCCCAGGAATCGAGACTTGAGAAGGGGAAGCTGCGGTGGGGAGTTCTCTGATCTCCAGTCACGGCAGGAAGTGGAAAAGAGGGGGGTTAAGGGGGGGACCCATGAGTGGCAGGCAGGGAGGGAGAGCCCTGTCAGTCCTGTGACCCACTGTGCAGATCAAGGAGGGGTTGGCCCCCTTCCTAGTGGTCCCCCTTCCCTCCAGCTCCAGGTAGGAGAAACCTGGGGGACAGCTGATTCCCCAGGGGGTGCAAACAATCTTCATCACCCCCCCAACACTAAGAAAAAAAATGTCTTCCTGTCACGTGGCTGTCACTTCCTGTCCCACTGTGGTTCCTGGGATGTTTGTTGTTGGTTGCCATGGTGATGTCTGCCGTGGGCACTACCCCTGGTTCTTGTGGGGAAGGAGCTACCCCTCCCCACCAGGCTGGGGGGGTACTTGGGGGACTTGACTAGGGGGTCCTTTCAGGCTGAGTGTGTGTGGTCTCTGATGCCCCAGATTCCCCAGGACCCCCCAGACTTCTGTCTGTGGGGAGGAGTCACTGCCACCTACTCAGACTGAGTGCTGGGGAGACTGTGACCGCATCTGGCTGTGCCTGACCGTGGCTGTGACTTTGTGAGTCTGACTGATTTTGCAGCCCTTGTCCCGTGGCTCAGAAAGCTCTCACCTTTTTCTCTAGGTGTGTGACTCTGGGGTGTAACGCGTGGGCAGCTAGGGATGCTGATGCTGGAGAAGGGATCCTGGCACCTTCTGAGGGTGAGAGCGGCCCCAGTGGGCAGGAGTGTGGGTGCCCACTCACCTGTCTTTCTTTTTTCTGCAGCATCACAGGACATGGCCCCCTCAGCCACCTAGCTGGGGCCCATCTAGGAGTGGCATCTTTTTTGGTGCCCTGAAGGCCAGCTCTGGACCTTCCCAGGAAAAGTGCCAGCTCACAGAACTGCTTGACCAAAGGACCGGCTCTTGAGACATCCCCCAACCCACCTGGCCCCCAGCTAGGGTGGGGGCTCCAGGAGACTGAGATTAGCCTGCCCTCTTTGGACAGCAGCTCCAGGACAGGGCGGGTGGGCTGACCACCCAAACCCCATCTGGGCCCAGGCCCCATGCCCCGAGGAGGGGTGGTCTGAAGCCCACCAGAGCCCCCTGCCAGACTGTCTGCCTCCCTTCTGACTGTGGCCGCTTGGCATGGCCAGCAACAGCAGCTCCTGCCCGACACCTGGGGGCGGGCACCTCAATGGGTACCCGGTGCCTCCCTACGCCTTCTTCTTCCCCCCTATGCTGGGTGGACTCTCCCCGCCAGGCGCTCTGACCACTCTCCAGCACCAGCTTCCAGTTAGTGGATATAGCACACCATCCCCAGCCAGTAAGTCTGGGTGTGGGGGCTGGGGTGGGAAGCTCTAACTGCCCCTCCCCTCTTCTCTCTCTAGCCATTGAGACCCAGAGCAGCAGTTCTGAAGAGATAGTGCCCAGCCCTCCCTCGCCACCCCCTCTACCCCGCATCTACAAGCCTTGCTTTGTCTGTCAGGACAAGTCCTCAGGCTACCACTATGGGGTCAGCGCCTGTGAGGGCTGCAAGGTGAGTTGAAGGGGTCATTGGGAAGGACAGCTGGACAACCTGACTCCCTCCCCTCCATACCCAGGGCTTCTTCCGCCGCAGCATCCAGAAGAACATGGTGTACACGTGTCACCGGGACAAGAACTGCATCATCAACAAGGTGACCCGGAACCGCTGCCAGTACTGCCGACTGCAGAAGTGCTTTGAAGTGGGCATGTCCAAGGAGTGTGAGTGCCATAGGGCAGGGGCCGAGTCCCGCGCTGCCCTCTTAACCCCCTCTGCCCTCCACAGCTGTGAGAAACGACCGAAACAAGAAGAAGAAGGAGGTGCCCAAGCCCGAGTGCTCTGAGAGCTACACGCTGACGCCGGAGGTGGGGGAGCTCATTGAGAAGGTGCGCAAAGCGCACCAGGAAACCTTCCCTGCCCTCTGCCAGCTGGGCAAATACACTACGGTATGGCTTTCCCCCGGCCTGCAGGGTGGGATGAAGAAGGCCCTCACTCTCCCTCCTCCCCCAGAACAACAGCTCAGAACAACGTGTCTCTCTGGACATTGACCTCTGGGACAAGTTCAGTGAACTCTCCACCAAGTGCATCATTAAGACTGTGGAGTTCGCCAAGCAGCTGCCCGGCTTCACCACCCTCACCATCGCCGACCAGATCACCCTCCTCAAGGCTGCCTGCCTGGACATCCTGGTGAGGGTCTGCACCCTGGCCCCCAGGCACTGAGTCCCTGAACCCAAGCATCCTCTGCACCCAGATCCTGCGGATCTGCACGCGGTACACGCCCGAGCAGGACACCATGACCTTCTCGGACGGGCTGACCCTGAACCGGACCCAGATGCACAACGCTGGCTTCGGCCCCCTCACCGACCTGGTCTTTGCCTTCGCCAACCAGCTGCTGCCCCTGGAGATGGATGATGCGGAGACGGGGCTGCTCAGCGCCATCTGCCTCATCTGCGGAGGTGGGCAGGGGGCCTGGGTCTGGGGGCTGGGCCAGCTGCTCAGGGGGTGGTTCTGCTTCCTCAGACCGCCAGGACCTGGAGCAGCCGGACCGGGTGGACATGCTGCAGGAGCCGCTGCTGGAGGCGCTAAAGGTCTACGTGCGGAAGCGGAGGCCCAGCCGCCCCCACATGTTCCCCAAGATGCTAATGAAGATTACTGACCTGCGAAGCATCAGCGCCAAGGGTGAGGCTCACAGACCTGGAGGGGTACCGGCCCGTGCTGACCTCTGCCCCCTCCTTTCCTGCAGGGGCTGAGCGGGTGATCACGCTGAAGATGGAGATCCCGGGCTCCATGCCGCCTCTCATCCAGGAAATGTTGGAGAACTCAGAGGGCCTGGACACTCTGAGCGGACAGCCGGGGGGTGGGGGGCGGGACGGGGGTGGCCTGGCCCCCCCGCCAGGCAGCTGTAGCCCCAGCCTCAGCCCCAGCTCCAACAGAAGCAGCCCGGCCACCCACTCCCCGTGACCGCCCACGCCACATGGACACAGCCCTCGCCCTCCGCCCCGGCTTTTCTCTGCCTTTCTACCGACCATGTGACCCCGCACCAGCCCTGCCCCCACCTGCCCTCCCGGGCAGTACTGGGGACCTTCCCTGGGGGACGGGGAGGGAGGAGGCAGCGACTCCTTGGACAGAGGCCTGGGCCCTCAGTGGACTGCCTGCTCCCACAGCCTGGGCTGACGTCAGAGGCCGAGGCCAGGAACTGAGTGAGGCCCCTGGTCCTGGGTCTCAGGATGGGTCCTGGGGGCCTCGTGTTCATCAAGACACCCCTCTGCCCAGCTCACCACATCTTCATCACCAGCAAACGCCAGGACTTGGCTCCCCCATCCTCAGAACTCACAAGCCATTGCTCCCCAGCTGGGGAACCTCAACCTCCCCCCTGCCTCGGTTGGTGACAGAGGGGGTGGGACAGGGGCGGGGGGTTCCCCCTGTACATACCCTGCCATACCAACCCCAGGTATTAATTCTCGCTGGTTTTGTTTTTATTTTAATTTTTTTGTTTTGATTTTTTTAATAAGAATTTTCATTTTAAGCACATTTATACTGAAGGAATTTGTGCTGTGTATTGGGGGGAGCTGGATCCAGAGCTGGAGGGGGTGGGTCCGGGGGAGGGAGTGGCTCGGAAGGGGCCCCCACTCTCCTTTCATGTCCCTGTGCCCCCCAGTTCTCCTCCTCAGCCTTTTCCTCCTCAGTTTTCTCTTTAAAACTGTGAAGTACTAACTTTCCAAGGCCTGCCTTCCCCTCCCTCCCACTGGAGAAGCCGCCAGCCCCTTTCTCCCTCTGCCTGACCACTGGGTGTGGACGGTGTGGGGCAGCCCTGAAAGGACAGGCTCCTGGCCTTGGCACTTGCCTGCACCCACCATGAGGCATGGAGCAGGGCAGAGCAAGGGCCCCGGGACAGAGTTTTCCCAGACCTGGCTCCTCGGCAGAGCTGCCTCCCGTCAGGGCCCACATCATCTAGGCTCCCCAGCCCCCACTGTGAAGGGGCTGGCCAGGGGCCCGAGCTGCCCCCACCCCCGGCCTCAGCCACCAGCACCCCCATAGGGCCCCCAGACACCACACACATGCGCGTGCGCACACACACAAACACACACACACTGGACAGTAGATGGGCCGACACACACTTGGCCCGAGTTCCTCCATTTCCCTGGCCTGCCCCCCACCCCCAACCTGTCCCACCCCCGTGCCCCCTCCTTACCCCGCAGGACGGGCCTACAGGGGGGTCTCCCCTCACCCCTGCACCCCCAGCTGGGGGAGCTGGCTCTGCCCCGACCTCCTTCACCAGGGGTTGGGGCCCCTTCCCCTGGAGCCCGTGGGTGCACCTGTTACTGTTGGGCTTTCCACTGAGATCTACTGGATAAAGAATAAAGTTCTATTTATTCTACACATGCCTCCAGCCTTGCTGCCTCCACCCCC